ACTTAGAAGATATAGTCCTTATTAGGGAGTTAGTGTCCAATTACAGTTTCAAATAGTAGTACATTATTAAAGAAAATGTATAACTAAAACTCTATAGGCAATTTAAAAAGAAAAATTAGGTCCATGTCAAAGCTAGAGACCATTGTCATCTTACTGATGAGGAAGCTAAGCCACAAAGCCATTAATGCATCCTATACTTCTACTCATAGACCTAAAGGGCATAGGAAGAAAATGACCACAACAGTATGTTGTTTTTTCATCCAGCTCCTTTGGGGTGGTAAACTTTTTGCTATAAATTGAATTCTCCAAACTCTTCCTTTCCAGTTGCTTAGCTGATTTTTAATACTCTTCATTTTCCAAAAACAGCGTAAATGCCTATGCAGATTTTACATTAACAATGTAAAAGGATGTGATCAAAAATAATATCTTTTGTATATTTTTATTTTAGGAAAATCCTGAATTTGATTTACACTTTGAAAAAATATATAAATGGGTTGCCAGCAGCACTGCTGAAAAGAATGCATTTATTTCATGCATTTGGAAATTGAATCAGCGATATCTCCGGAAGAAAATTGATTTTGTCAATGTTAGCTCACAGCTTTTGGAAGGTAAAGTTAAATAAAAATGTATATGTAAAATCAATTATATCTTTAAGTGAATATATAATTTGACATCATTCAAATTAATTAGAATACTGAATTATCTTATCGTAAAAGAACTTTAAAATAATTTTTCTTATTGCAGAAATTATGCTTGTTTATTGTAGAATATTAATACATTATGATAAATAAATAAAAACCACTTATTCTTCAGCAATAACTACTGTTAGCACTTTGTTAGATATTCGTCTAGTCTTTTTCCTATGCATAAACACCTTTTTAAGATAAAGAAATTTACATTATGTTTTCTAACATACTTTTTCATATAATGTATCATGAACATTTTTCATGTTGTTGAATACTTACCCCAACATTATTTTCAGTAGCACCATAGTATTCCATTATATGGATATACCATGTTTATTTAACTAATCATTTATTTTTTAATTTTCCAATCTTTGCTTCTTTTAAACAGCTCTGGGATAAATACCCTTGTAGCAGTATTTTTGTACAGAGGGTAGATGTAGTGGTTAAGAACATAGCTCTGAAGTCAGACTTCTTGGGTTCAAATCCTGGCTTTGCCACTAACTAGCTATATGACTTTGCATTGATACTTACTCTCTATGTTTCAGTTTCCCTTATCTCAGAACTAGAGATAATAATAGTATCTACCTCATAGGGTTGTTATGAGGATTAAATTACTTAATATATGAACATAGTAAGAACAGTGCCAGGTACATAGTAAGTGCTCAGTAAATATTAGCTATTATTATGTTACCAGTATAAAATCCTTAGACATGAAGATTATTAGAATATTTTTGATCAGTATATCTTCAGGAATGTTACTATGCATCATTTTGTGTTACAAGACAAAAACTCTACCATTAATTAGTGAAAATATGAGATTTTCTCTACTTTTAAAATTTCTTTCCTAAAGATACAAACATTGTAAGATAGCACTTAGTAATCAGTGAGCCTGCTGCTGATTTTAGGCTTGATGCTTGGCACTGGCAGAAACAAGTCACATATGTCAGCCACCAGTAGTGCTGGTCTTATGTAGGAATCCCCAGGGTTGCCATCTCACCAACACTAGTCCCCAACATCTTGGTAATTGAGTGTGTAGAGGGAATGACCTTCAAGAAATTTATGGTAACTTTTCATGCCTTGAATCGTGGTTTAATTTGCTTCGAATGGCTTTTATTTTTTTTAACATTTCAGGGTTGAACATTCTGATGAGTCAGTGATTCAGTGATTCACAAGCTTGCTGTTCTGTCTTCAAATATTATGCATTTCCAGATGTTATTTATTGTGTAAGGTGATTTTAAACCAGTATATTTCAGGACAGTCATATAGAAAAATACATACCCTACCTGGATCTGCCTCATTAAGAAATACTACCAAAATCAGTGAGAAGAGTATTACTGTTTTTGAAAATGAAGTGTCTAACTTAAAAAAAAAAAGGCATTCAATTTTTCAGGCCATAAAACAAGAGTATAGACACGTTCATGTGTATAAACATTAACCCTAACTGAGATCGATTTTAAGAATACTGAGAAGATCCTTAAGGATCTCATTTTGAAAATCACTTGCTATATACGTCAGTAACTCTTGCTTTGGTTTAGTGGAGTTCAGGGAATAGCTTCATTAATGTCTACAAACTTGTTTTATGGACCTTGAAATTACAGCCTTTAATTCCCATTAAAAAAAAATGTCTCTAAGTTTTGAGTGATGTTAGAAAACAAATAAAAAATTATTACCACCCCAGTTTAAGAGCTCAATAATTAAGTAAGACTATTTTGATTATAAATGGTAGCAGTGGCAACTTGGTAGTTTTTATTGTTGACAATTGAATACGTAAGTTAAATAATGGGGCTCCTCAGCAGAATAAGGTTTGTAAAAGAGGACTTTTCAGCAGTTGAAGTAGATTGAAGTTTTTATTTGGCCTTTTTTTTCATTCTTTTACTTGCAACCAGCTTTTTAAAAAAGAATCTTTGACTTGAATCCTTAAATGCTGGCTTGAACTGTTATTTTGTGTAATTTTTTACTTGCCTCAATCTTGTCCTTTCTAACCATGTTTTGTGACTAATCCTCTGTGAGGGAGTGTCTGGGTAAAGCTTTTGGGCCTTAAGTAACATAACTAGGCTACATGCATGAGTCACAACTGACCTAAATATAATCCCCAGGAAATGATTAGTTTGCCAGGTTTCTCCTCTAAGGGTTAGTTAGTGCTGTTTCTTAAAAGACTAAGAGAAATTAGAAAGATAAATATATTTGTAGTCACTATCAGAAAGTGAATAAGAAAAATGAACACGGCAAATTTAGCTTCTTATGGATCTTTCCACTTGGTAGTTGATTTGGCTGTCTTTTGAACTTTAACATGAAGTTCAAATGAGATATGGGTAGTATTTTAAAAATTTAAGCCTGTTTACTTTTCTACCCAGCTAATATTCTTTGCTTACTTTCCTCTGCTTTTTTCATACTTTTTACTCTCCAGAACTGCCTAAAGTTACAGAAGGTGCGTAACACCTTTTCTTCTTCTATTCCATAACTATTTTACTTTGAATTTTTACCTCTTTAAGAATCTGTTCCAAGTGGAGAAAATCAGAGTGTGACAGGAGGTGATGAAGAAGTAGTAGATGAATACCAAGAGTTAAATGCAAGAGAAGAACAGGATATCGAAATAATGATGGAAGGCTGTGAATATGCAATCTCGAATGCGGAAGCCTTTGCAGAAAAATTGTCCAGAGAGCTGCAGGTGCTAGATGGGGTAAGACTTTCCTGAATTCTATGAATAAGTGATTGTTTGTTTGTTTTGGTCTTTAACTTTGTAGGCTAACATCCAGTCAATCATGGCATCTGAAAAACAAGTCAACATCCTGATGAAATTGCTAGATGAGGCTCTAAAGGAGGTAGATCAGATTGAATTGAAACTGAGCAGTTATGAGGAAATGCTCCAAAGTGTAAAAGAACAAATGGATCAGATCTCTGAAAGCAACCACCTAATTCATCTTAGTAACACTAATAATGTAAAACTCCTATCTGAGATAGAGTTCCTTGTGGTAAGTATGATCATAAATTACCAACAAAAAAAACATGCAAATGGTGTGTTTGCATATATTCTAGAACCACATGGACTTGGCCAAAGGTCATATAAAGGCCCTTCAGGAAGGAGATCTTGCTTCTTCCAGAGGCATTGAGGCCTGCACCAATGCTGCTGATGCCCTTCTGCAGTGCATGAATGTAGCTCTTCGACCAGGTATGTTCATTAGAAATGACAAAAATGTGACCTAAACTGGTCACAAAATGTCGTTCTGTGTCAGGCCATGACTTGCTTCTGGCAGTCAAACAGCAACAGCAGCGATTCAGTGATTTGCGAGAGCTTTTTGCCCGGAGACTGGCCAGTCACCTCAACAATGTTTTTGTTCAACAGGTAATTTTATTTTATTATTAAAACGAGCATGTAATTGTATTTACTATATTTTATTTCCAATTAGTTTACTCAGGCCCTCCTTCAACTCTATAACAGGTCCTACTTTCTTTCGGTTCCTGTGAGTACATCAAATTTGGCTCAAGCTTCTCTTTACATTTATTTACTTATTTTACTCACTTTAGGGTCATGATCAGAGTTCGACTCTTGCCCAACACTCTGTTGAACTGACTTTACCCAATCATCATCCATTTCATAGAGATTTGCTCCGATATGCCAAGCTGATGGAGTGGCTAAAGAGTACAGATTATGGAAAATATGAAGGACTAACAAAGGTATGGATTTGACGTCATTTACTCACTGAGAATAATAAGAAGTACATGTTACTTTTATTTTAAGAATTACATGGATTATTTATCCCGACTATATGAAAGAGAAATCAAAGATTTCTTTGAAGTTGCAAAGATCAAGATGACTGGCACAACTAAAGAAAGCAAGAAGTTTGGTAAGCTTAGGCATGTCAGTTCATTATCTTCCGTCTTTGATGCTTGCAACCTAATCCATCACAGCTACACTGCCTCGAAAAGAAAGTGCTGTCAAACAGGAAACAGAGAGTGAGTATGCTTAGTGTATTAGTAGGTATTCTATCACAACTTTCAAAGTTTTATTATTTCTTAGGTCTTCATGGAAGTTCGGGGAAATTAACTGGATCTACTTCTAGTCTAAATAAGCTCAGTGTTCAGAGTTCAGGGAATCGCAGATCTCAGTCATCTTCCCTGTTGGATATGGGAAACATGTCTGCCTCTGATCTCGATGTTGCTGACAGGACCAAATTTGATAAGGTAAACTAAAATAACAAGTACTTCTTAAACATTTTCGTTATAGGATCACTTTGGTTTTCTTCAGATCTTTGAACAGGTACTAAGTGAACTGGAGCCCCTATGTCTGGCAGAACAGGACTTCATAAGTAAATTTTTCAAACTACAGCAACATCAAAGTATGCCTGGAACTATGGTATGGCTCACAGTGTATTTTGGATAGTATTTTATTATGTAAAGTGCCTGAATAATTTTTGCAGGCTGAAGCAGAGGACCTGGATGGAGGAACATTATCACGGCAACATAATTGTGGCACACCACTGCCTGTTTCATCTGAGTATGTCTTTGTTACTATCATTGTTTATTTTGAACTTTATACTTCTTGTCTGTTTTCTGAACAGGAAAGATATGATCCGCCAAATGATGATTAAAATATTTCGCTGCATTGAGCCAGAGCTGAACAACCTAATTGCATTAGGAGACAAAATTGATAGCTTTAACTCTCTTTATATGTTAGTCAAAATGAGTCATCATGTGTGGACTGCACAAAATGTGGACCCTGCTTCTTTCCTAAGTACTACATTGGGAAATGTTTTGGTGACTGTCAAAAGGAACTTTGACAAATGCATTGTAAGTTTTCTTTTTTAAAAAAATACCTTAGCATTTATCTCCCTTGCTCTCTGCCTAACTTTAGAGTAACCAAATAAGGCAAATGGAAGAAGTAAAGATCTCAAAAAAGAGTAAAGTTGGAATTCTTCCATTTGTTGCTGAATTTGAAGAATTTGCTGGACTTGCAGAATCAATCTTCAAAAATGCTGAGCGTCGTGGAGACCTGGATAAAGCATACACCAAACTTATCAGAGGAGTATTTGTTAATGGTAAGCTTTTGTTATGTTCTAAAGAATTGTTAATGTTATTTTATTTTTTCTGTTTTGGTTTTAGTGGAGAAAGTAGCAAATGAAAGCCAGAAGACCCCCAGGGATGTGGTTATGATGGAAAACTTTCACCATATTTTTGCAACTCTTTCTCGATTGAAAATCTCATGTCTAGAAGCAGAAAAAAAAGAAGCCAAACAAAAATACACAGATCACCTTCAGTCTTATGTCATTTACTCTTTAGGACAACCTCTTGAAAAACTAAATGTAAATATATTTTCATTCAGTATTTTTCCTACCTTAGCCATTGTTTCTTTTCATTTCCTTGAAGCATTTCTTTGAAGGTGTTGAAGCTCGCGTGGCACAGGGCATAAGGGAGGAGGAAGTAAGTTACCAACTTGCATTTAACAAACAAGAACTTCGTAAAGTCATTAAGGAGTACCCTGGAAAGGAAGTAAAAAAAGGTCTAGATAACCTCTACAAGAAAGTTGATAAACATTTATGTGAAGAAGAGAACTTACTTCAGGTATGCTTACTTCTTTTGACCATCTGACTTAACATAGCCTAATGACTTTTTTTTTTAATAATAGGTGGTGTGGCACTCCATGCAAGATGAATTTATACGCCAGTATAAGCACTTTGAAGGTTTGATAGCTCGCTGTTATCCTGGATCTGGTGTTACAATGGAATTCACTATTCAGGACATTCTGGATTATTGTTCCAGCATTGCACAGTCCCACTAAACCTTGTGAAAGAAGAAAAGATAACTGAATGAAGCATTTGAGTATAACAGACACTATACCAAAATACCAAGCAACTGTTTTGAGAACCCAGACTTAAAATTTTATGTATTATTAAATGTTAGATAAATGGGTAGTACCATACTACAAATATTTAAATGCAAAATTACCAACCTATATAGCAGTTTTATTTGCCCTATAGGTTGCATACTAACTTAAGCATTCATGTCACCATAAAATGCCTTTAGCATTTCTCAATGACTGGATGGGAAATTTTCCTTTATTGCCTAGCTGCTTGTGTTTGAGTGGTTGTCCTATGAGCAATGCATTTGGAGTTCTTCAGCTTTCACTACTTCTCTGTTGCTTGCTAATCATGTAACTACTAAAATACTGTACAAAATTGTTTTTTCACACTAACAAATGTGTATATGGAGAAGAGGGCTCATGTGATGATCATTTGTGAACTTAGATTTTTGAGGATTATGTGACTAGTAATAAATGTGAAATAAATTTTCAAAAAAGTTGACATTTGATAATATTTTTAGGTCTATCATATGCTGTCTTCTGTATTAAAGCAAGTTCTTACAAAATCCATATACAAAAATTAATTGCAAGTTTATATACCA